TTAAAAAAAAAAAAAGAATCCAGGGAGATGAGGCTTAAGAAGGTGAAATGCTTGAGACCAAATAACTCAGTTGGTGGCTGAGCCAGGGCTAGAATTTTGGTTTCCAGAGGAAAGGCTAACTAAGAAAAGCCAGTGTTTCCCCACCCCACTCTGCAGCCATTTCTCTCACTTGGAAGTAAGCTCCCAACCAAGCTCAAGAAAAGCGACTCTATTTCATCCAGCAGCAGCAGTCTCCATAAAATGTTTATCAGTTAATAGAACCTGTGAAGCCAATAGAAACAGCTTTCAGTGTTGGATCAGAGTTTAAATTTCAGCTTCTACTGCTTTCTAGGTGAGTAACCTGGGATAAATTATTTTACTTCTCTGTCTCTCGTTCATGGAAAAAACAAAAACAAAAACAAAAAATGAGTCCCTTTTATATACAGGGTTGTGGCAGATGGACTAAGATTTTGTGTACCGACTGCCTGACACAGTGCCAGAACTGTAGTAAGAACACCACACGTGATAGTAACATAACATCCAGGAGATATTCTAATACTTCTTATTTTCCAAGTACACACAAATTGGGGGTAGGGGGAAGGGCTAAGATGCTTAATAGTGGGCGTAGCCAGTTGTGGATAAATATCAAAAAGGGAATCCTAACATGAAGTATAAGTGGGATTTTCACCAAAACCCTATCCTTCCCCAGACTCCAGTGACAGTTTAACGGTCAGCTGCATCAAGGCTTGTGTACTGTGCAGTCTTAAAAGGCACCACTCCTGTCCATCTCGGTGAAATTGATGGTGGAGCAAAAGGGAGTTTAGGTGGTTCCGGTCTGGGGAGAAGACGTGCAGGGTTTCAGATGCGAAAGTCGCACCCAACCGCTTCACTCGGGCTCTAGGCCATCCGCAGGGGCCCTGCTTCCTTCCACCTGCGAGCTTTTTCTGCAGAATGCGGGAAGCCGCCGCCGCCGCCACAGAGGAGGGGGCGGAGGCAGAGGCGGAGGCGGCACCCAGGGGCCGGGGCAGGGGAGGCCGGGACCATCGCAGTGACAATTTATTTTCCTGCAGCAGCGGCAGCAGGGACGGTTGCTGCAGGTTCGGGGTCGGCCGGCCTGCGCGTGGGCTTGCGAGGACGCTGTTCGTCCCCTGCGCTGGGGTGTCCGACAGCGAGGAGGAGAACGACGCACGGAGCCCGCGCGACTGGAACCAGCAAAGCTCCATCTGTCGGCAGAGGAGAAGGGGGAGGAGGCACGGCCGAGGCAAACGAGCGGACGCCTCGTCGCCGGGTGCCGGTATCACCCCGCTGCAACGCCTTCCAGCAAAAGCCACCGCGGCCCGGGTTGCAGCAGCCGGACGGATGCCAAGGCCACACGGCAGCCACGGGGGCAGCCGTCGCAGTCGCCGTCCCACACGGGCTGCGGACACCAAGGGTTGCTAGTGAGTAGCGGCGCGCGCGCGTGAGTGAGAGCGCGCACCGGACGGGGAAGTGCGCACGGCGGGTGCGTCTGCCTCGTGGCCTGGCGCGCGCCGGCCCTTCCGCTGGCAGCGTCCGGTCCCGGGCTGGCTCTAGGGGAGGAAAAAATGCACTTTGGCGGCTGATCGCTTCCTTCCTGCCAGTCATGCAATCGGCCGCCTCCATCGGCGCCGCCTGTATGCGCCCCTCCGCTGGGCCCTCTGGGTTAGTTTCACCTTGATAGGGAGGCAGGAAGACCTGGCTGCTGGTGGCAGGGCGGGACTCTGGCCGTGACCTATACGTGGGTGCGCCTGTTTTTTTGGTTCAGCCCTGGGTTGCAGCCTTGGAGATGATGTCGACCTTGGGAGAGACCACTGCACTGTCTCTAGCGGCGCGGTGTGGAGGAGGGAGGGGCGAGGGTTAGAAAAACGGACCTTTACCCCGGCCGAGCAGGTGCCATGCCTTTCCAGATGATGTTACTTTTATGCCCTTTATGAGCGACTAAGACATTGCCCCTCACCTGAATAACTTAAAGCTTTCGCTGAAAGCCCCCAGTGAGATGCACAAAGAAATGGAATGTCTCCAAAACATATTTTTTTCAGAACTTTCTCTAAAACAACCCACGCTGCTGATACCCCCAGAGCCTAAGGTGCCATAATTGCTGAAGTTTAAAAGAAAATTTATGTAAGGAATAAGTAATTCAGGAAACGGAACCCAATCTAGAGGTTTGAAAAAAAAAATCAAGTGCCTGGGAAGTGGGGTGGGGTGGCTTGCTTCCTGGAAATCAGTGTTCGGTAGTAAGTAAAAAAGACAGCTTTCAAAGTAAGCCCCAGTGAGCACACTGCTTTCCAAACATCTTGCTCATTACTGACAATAACATGAAGTCCTGGATTTTAAGCTATTTCCGAAGACATAATAGATATCACTAGGATGCTTGTTTATGGTCTCATGATTTAAGGCCCTGTCAAGGTCAATAACGTAGATTTGTTCCAGCAGATAAATTATACCTGAATGTTTGATTGTTCGTGTCAATTTTTTTGAGGGTAGGTTTTGACGGTTGTTTTACACAGAAATTAAGCCACCGTGTTTTGTTTTTATCCCGACCTTGTTTCCATTGGAAATTTTGTGTTTTCAGGATGGATGCTACATTGCACTTCAAAAATATACTCTGCCACTGGATTGTAGTGGGCATTGTGTAGCTACACTATACATATCTTTATTTTTAATACAAGTTAATGTGTCGCTGAGCAGTAGGCTCTTTTTGTTTACCATTTGCACCATGAGAGCTTCTCCATTCAAAGGCATAAAATGTTATTGGAATCTACCTGCAAAATGAATTGGCTGATTGTTTTCTGTTCAGACACAGATACAGCAAATTGCCACTAAGAATCTGCTTTTGCGTATACGTTGGCTGTAATTTATGTAGCAACTGGTTCTTGGGAATTTCAAGAAGAAACTTGTTTTCTTATCCTCACCTATAAAGTAAGCACCAAAATTTAAATTATAAGGCAGATATTAACACCGTTTGATCATTTCCTTCCTTTAGGACCCTTCCCAGCTGTAAGAATTTACAGCTACAATCCAAGAAATGAGATTGCATTTTACAAGAAAAGAAAACTGATGATTCTTGCCCAAAACATGAGAAGTAGAAGGAATGTGAGAGAAAATAATGTAGATTCCGTCCAGGAAGTGCTAGGTGCTTTCCTGGTGGGTACATTTACAAATTAGGGACATTTTAATTCCACAGTAAATTTTTTCATTCTTGTCCAAGGCCCAAGGATGTGACCTTCTCTTGGATTTTCCTGATTATTATGAGAGGCAAGTCGTTAGTGTTGCAGTGTGACTGTGAGTATAAGCCCTGAACTCCTGTGCACTTAGAGTCCCTGCTCTGTCATTTGCTTGAATTACTTATCTCTTCTAGGCTTTAGTTTTCTTATCTGTAAAATGGAAATCATGGTCGTAATCATTTGAGTGTTTCCTGGCACCAAGCATTGTGCTATATGTTTTACAAGCATTATCTCACTTTACCTTCTCAGTACCCCTATTCATTATCAACCTCCTTTGCAGTTTGGGAAGCTGCAGTTCTGCTGTTAGTGGTTCCTGGAGCCAGAATTTGAATTCAGATGTTCTAACCCTGGAGACTGCATGTCTAATCCCAAGGCTCAACTACCTCCTATTGGAGAAGGCTAACTGAGATCATGTGTGTTCATGCATCCAGTTAGCCAGGGAACGAAAGCATTCTGCTAATGGTACCTATTGTTTTATACAGGTTTTTTTTTTGAACTTTAGTTCTGCTTCTTGTTTTTGAAACAGATGAAGTGATTGAGAAGAAACAGTGAACATCCTCATTTCACAGATAAGACAACATGGATCAGCCTTTTACTGTGAATTCTCTGGTAGGTCACACCAGCTGATATCTAACATTTGGAGTTAATCAGAGATTTAAATTTTGCTTTGCAGAAAAAGTTAGCTGCTATGCCTGACCATACAGATGTTTCCCTAAGCCCAGAAGAGCGAGTCCGTGCCCTAAGCAAGCTTGGTTGTAATATCACCATCAGTGAAGACATCACTCCACGACGTTACTTTAGGTCTGGAGTAGAGATGGAGAGGATGGCGTCTGTGTATTTGGAAGAAGGAAATTTGGAAAATGCCTTTGTTCTTTATAATAAATTTATAACGTAAGTGTTTTAAAGGCCTCTGAAGTGAGAAAATAATGCTAAGGACATGTTTTCTCTTCCTTAGCTTATTTGTAGAAAAGCTTCCTAACCATCGAGATTACCAGCAATGTGCAGTACCTGAAAAGCAGGATATTATGAAGGTATTGTGGGTTTTCTTCTCCACTGTGGAATCCACTAATCAATATGTATATATATTTTTAAAAGAAACTGAAGGAGATTGCATTCCCAAGGACAGATGAATTGAAAAACGACCTTTTAAAGAAATATAACGTAGAATACCAAGAATATTTGCAAAGCAAAGTAAGTTCAGTTGGTACATTTATTTCATGACTTAACCTTCTCTTCTGGCTGCCACACTTTTTAGAACAAATATAAAGCTGAAATTCTCAAAAAATTGGAGCATCAGAGATTGATAGAGGCAGAAAGGAAGCGGATTGCTCAGATGCGCCAGCAGCAGCTAGAATCGGAGCAGTTTCTGTTTTTCGAAGATCAACTCAAGAAGCAAGAGTTAGCCCGAGGTCAAATGCGAAGTCAGCAAACCTCAGGGCTGTCAGAGCAGATTGATGGGAGCGCTTTGTCCTGCTTTTCCACACACCAGAACAATTCCTTGCTGAATGTATTTGCAGATCAACCTAATAAAAGTGATGCAACCAATTATGCTAGCCACTCTCCTCCTGTAAACAGGGCCTTAACGCCAGCTGCTACTCTAAGTGCTGTTCAGAGTAAGTGATGAAATGCACCCATGTGAGACACTTTTTAGCCTTTTCTCCCTTTTTTGTTTCTTAGATTTAGTGGTTGAAGGACTGCGATGTGTAGTTTTGCCAGAAGATCTTTGCCACAAATTTCTGCAACTGGCAGAATCTAATACAGTGAGAGGAATAGAAACCTGTGGAATACTCTGTGGAAAACTGGTATGATCTTTTTATATAAATATATATATATATGCATGTCATTCTTTCTGCTATTGTTTTTTAGACACATAATGAATTTACTATTACCCATGTAATTGTGCCAAAGCAGTCTGCGGGACCAGACTATTGTGACATGGAGAATGTAGAGGAATTATTCAATGTTCAGGATCAACATGATCTCCTCACTCTAGGATGGATCCATGTACGTTTGACCTTTTGGGTTTCAGTTTTTTTCCTAGTAAGATTATCTTATTTTCTATTTATAGACACATCCCACTCAAACTGCATTTTTATCCAGCGTTGATCTTCACACTCACTGTTCCTATCAACTCATGTTGCCAGAGGCCATTGCCATTGTTTGCTCACCAAAGCATAAAGAGTAAGTGTAACTCTTCAGGGGAGACCAAAGAATTTTTCTATCTTGTTTTTGCTCTGAAATTTAGCACTGGCATCTTCAGGCTCACCAATGCTGGCATGCTTGAGGTTTCTGCTTGTAAAAAAAAGGGCTTTCATCCACACACCAAGGAGCCCAGGCTGTTCAGTGTGAGTACATCATATTAGTTATTTTTCCAGGTACATATGGTAAAACCAATTTTTTCTTTCCTAGATATGCAAACATGTGTTGGTAAAAGACATAAAAATAATTGTGTTGGATCTGAGGTGATATGTTCTGAATGTAAGCACCGTCAACATCAGACACCTACTCATGGACATGTGGTTGCCGGATTTTCTTAAGATGTTTCCAGAAATGACTGATATTTTATATTTATACATTTTAGATGACAAAGCTTGATATTTATTGCTGTTGCACATTTTAAAGTTTTCTTTTTGGGTTGCTCTGTGTCAAGAGAGGTTACATGGTGTTAAATCGGTACCTGATAATGTACCCAAATACTATGGCCAGATAATAAATTGTGCTGCAAACAACATGTCTTGTATTTATAGAGGTCTCTGCATAC